GTAAATCGAGCAGTTTGTGTTTTTTTTTCCCCAATAATCCTTTTGCCCTCCTAAAATCAGGCAGTTTGCTAAGCACTTTTTGTGACTATCTGGTTCCATCTTCTTAACACCATCGAAATAGGTGCCATTATTATGCCCACTTTGCAGACAGGGTCATAAGTTAAATAATTTGCCCAACCTAAGTAACAAATACTGAGTAGAGCCACAAAGGAAGATGTGCTCAACTCCGCCTGGGGAGGTTAAGGAAGGTTTGAAGCAAGAAGGGACTAAAACCCGTTTGTCCACACCATGGTTACTGAACGTGTGGGCCACCGACTACCTACGTTAGGATTACCTGGGGTGCTCTTTTAAAAAGTGCAGATTCCCTGCATCCCAATTTGAAGCTCTGTGGGCGGGGCCTGGGAACCTCCGTTTATAACAAGATCCCCACCCCGGCCCCCGCCCCAGCAATTCCTTTCGGTTCACTAACCGAGGTTTAAGAACCAATGGTCCACACCGCATGGTTCTCTTTATTCAGCTTTCCCTCGCCGTTCCCTTGCCTTTAACCTCACTACGGATCGCGATTGGAGTCCGCGCTGCGTAACCTCGGGCCAGCCTCTCCGAGCCTCAGTTTCCCCATGCGTAAAATGCGGAGCCCGGGCCCGCGGAGCCGCTGCCCGGCGGCCCCGCCCGTCAGCCGACAGGCGCACAGTGGGCGCTCCCCAAACGCGGCCCCCGTCCGGCCGCCCGGGTCCCGCCCCTCTCGGCCAGCCCAGGTTTCCTACCCTTGCAGATCTGCTCCCACAGATTCTTGCTTGACGGCTCGGTGACCTGCCACGACGAGACAGGCAGCTCGCGGGACGCGAGAGACACGGTGGGCACCGGCGTCCGGGTGAACGACGAGTCTGTAGAGCAGCTGGGCTTGAGGCGCACTATGTGGCTGGGGATTTGCCGCGGTGCCGCCATGGCCGCGGTTTCCACGGTAACCGCGTTCGCCGGAAGGCCGCGACCCGGAAGAAGCCGGAACCCGAGAGGGTGGGCCGGCGACTCGAAGTGGACTTCCGGGTCACGGCGGAGCTGGCTCTCACGTGGAGGCGGGGAAATTTCGCCCACCGGTGAGTGCCAGGGCGCGTTGCAGGCGGGCCGGCGCGGGGTGTGGAGATTGCACCAGAGGAAGTGCGCGGCGGGGAAGATGGGGAAATGCGGTCCACCCACATCCCTGAATCCGACCCCTCCAGTCGGTGTGCGCCCGCTCCGGCCTGAGGCCGCCGCCTCCAGAAAGTTTTCCCGCCTCAGAGCCGGCCCTGGGACCCCACGTAATCCCTCCCAGTCTGTTGATGCGGAGGCTTGGGCCCATGGGAGCCTTGGAGGTACGGATCTTACTTCCTGGCTCCCGCGCGTCCTGCTGGTGATCCTGCCGGGGGAGTGGGGTGTTGCTGCACAGGCTTTGGAGTCCTGTGGGCGGAATTCCAGTCTCCGTTTTCCACTTGCTGGCTTTGGAACCTAGGGCAAGTGAATTATTGTAGTCTCTGGAGCTTGCGAGGTCGGGTATTCACAAAGATCTTCACAAGGCTGTCCCTGGAATTTAAAAGCGGTTTTGGAGAAAGCGTTTGCGTTTGCAGGAGATGCACTGTAACGTTCTTTTCCTTTCTCCTTGAAAGAGTGAATGCATTTGGTCGCAGGGCTAAAGAGGAGGATGCTATACTTTTCTAAATGGCAAGAGATGGGGAGAGAAGGGGATTAAGAGTTGACCCGCAACCTCCCGGTGGATTCTTTGTTCTTACCAGATCTCTTGGCCACTCCCCTATTCTGAAGTCGTCTTGGCTCTCTTGACTGCTCCCCTATTCTGAAGTCGTCTTGGCTCTCTTGACTGCTCCCCTATTCTGAAGTCGTCTTGGCTCTCCTGACTACACTATTTCAAGGTTTGCACCTTCTTCTTTGCAAGCTCCTTTATTATGGGATAACTTGTACCATTTGTTTTTTCAGGAATGATCACCAAGACACACAAAGTAGACCTTGGGCTCCCAGAGAAGAAAAAGAAGAAGAAAGTGGTCAAAGAACCAGAGACTCGATACTCAGTTTTAAACAATGATGATTACTTTGCTGATGTTTCTCCTTTAAGAGCTACATCCCCCTCTAAGAGTGTGGCCCATGGGCAGGCACCTGAGATGCCTCTAGTGAAGAAAAAGAAGAAGAAAAAGAAGGGTGTCAGCACCCTTTGCGAGGAGCATGTAGAACCTGAGACCACGCTGCCTGCTAGACGGACAGAGAAGTCACCCAGCCTCAGGAAGCAGGTGTTTGGCCACTTGGAGTTCCTCAGTGGGGAAAAGAAAAATAAGAAGTCACCTCTAGCCATGTCCCATGCCTCTGGGGTGAAAACCTCCCCAGACCCTAGACAGGGTGAGGAGGAAACCAGAGTTGGCAAGAAGCTCAAAAAACACAAGAAGGAAAAAAAGGGGGCCCAGGACCCCACAGCCTTCTCGGTCCAGGACCCTTGGTTCTGTGAGGCCAGGGAGGCCAGGGATGTTGGGGACACTTGCTCAGTGGGGAAGAAGGATGAGGAACAGGCAGCCTTGGGGCAGAAACGGAAGCGGAAGAGCCCCAGAGAACACAATGGGAAGGTGAAGAAGAAAAAAAAAATCCACCAGGAGGGAGATGCCCTCCCAGGCCACTCCAAGCCCTCCAGGTCCATGGAGAGCAGCCCTAGGAAAGGAAGTAAAAAGAAGCCAGTCAAAGTTGAGGCTCCGGAATACATCCCCATAAGTGATGACCCTAAGGCCTCCGCAAAGAAAAAGATGAAGTCCAAAAAGAAGGTAGAGCAGCCAGTCATCGAGGAGCCAGCTCTGAAAAGGAAGAAAAAGAAGAAGAGGAAAGAGAGTGGGGTAGCAGGAGACCCTTGGAAGGAGGTAGTTTTTCCTTCAGAAATGGACTTTGCCGTTGAACCTTAGCCAGCTCTGCCCTCTCCTGCAGGAAACAGACACGGACTTAGAGGTGGTGTTGGAAAAAAAAGGCAACATGGATGAGGCGCACATAGACCAGGTACAGCCCAGACCCTCCTCAGGCCCCTCCCGGACGGCCCTCTTCTGTCATCCTTCTTGCTCAGGTGAGGCGAAAGGCCTTGCAAGAAGAGATCGATCGCGAGTCAGGCAAAACGGAAGCTTCTGAAACCAGGAAGTGGACGGTAAGTTTGGGGCTAGGGCTCTGCGAGGAGGTGGAAAATAGCCACCTTTTTCCTCTCCTCACAGGGAACCCAGTTTGGCCAGTGGGATACTGCTGGTTTTGAGAACGAGGACCAAAAACTGAAATTTCTCAGACTTATGGGTGGCTTCAAAAACCTGTCCCCTTCGTTCAGCCGCCCCGCCAGCACGATTGCAAGGCCCAACATGGCCCTCGGCAAGAAGGCGGCTGACAGCCTGCAGCAGAATCTGCAGCGGGACTACGACCGGGCCATGAGCTGGAAGTACAGCCGGGGAGCCGGCCTCGGCTTCTCCACCGCCCCCAACAAGATCTTTTACATTGACAGGAACGCTTCCAAGTCAGTCAAGCTGGAAGATTAAACTCTAGAGTTTTGTCCCCCCAAAACTGCCACAATTGCTTTGATTATTCCATTTATGCTGGAGATTACAAATTTTTTTTGTGAAAAAATCAGATCTTGGTGAGGACCTCGAGCAGTAAGATATAAATAACTCCCATAAGCTTAGCGTTCCAGTAATGGAACACTAGGCATAAATGGTTTATTCAGTTGTGCAAATGAAAGCCATCTGACAGTTGGCTCACATTGAACACCTGTGGAGATTAAGGACGAGGACAACTATATTGATGGGCTTGGATGAACTGGGGCAGGGCAGCTCATATTTCGGGAGCCAGGAGAACGAGTGAGTGCTAAAACCTCCTGTTTTCTGTGTTAAACATTCCGTCCCTGTTTGAGACATCAGTATGTACAGTTAACTTTTGTTGAGTGTTTAGCAGGTACTAGGGACATACTAGTGTTTTCCTTAATGTATTTAATCTTCATAATTATGAAATGGGTGCTATTATTAGCCCCATCTTATAGATGAGGCAACTGAGGTTCAGGGATAAAGTAATAAAATTGCCTGGGGTCACCCAGCCACTAAGTGCAGGGTGTTGTACTTTTGTACCCGAAGCCCTAAGTTCACTATTCGCCACTCTGAATGTCCCCTTTAGGGAATTTCCACCAGAATCCTCGTTGGGGATTGAAATGTCTTTAGATGGAGGAAAAAGTTTTATGACAAGTCTGCATCTCTGATAAAAAGTGGAGTGAATGAGGAACGGAGAATCGCAAACTCCTTTTCCTTCCTTTTCCTTTCCCCTGTCATAGAGCAGCTGTAGGCAGAGAGGTGTCTGAGTTGTTACCAAACACATGTGACTGAGCTGCTGCTGCTGGGAAATGTGCCTCTAAACCAGTCCTGCCTTTTCCACTGGTGTCCCTTCGGCCCTAAGTGCTGAGGTAGGATTTTTGTGCTTTGACTGGATTCTGAACAAGGCATTTTAGGAAGAGTGGTTAGTCCCGCAAATGAATCAATGGCAGATCCCAGGGACGTGTGTGTGTGTTTTGAGATAGGCTCTCACTCTGTCACCCAGGCTGGAGTGTAGTGGCATATCACGGCTTGTTGCAACCACTACCTATCCAGCTTAAGTGATCCTCCCACCTCAGCCTCCCAAGTAGCTGGGACTGTGGGTGTGCACCACAACAACCAGCTAGTGTTTAAAATTTTTTGTAGAGATGGGGTCTCACTATATTGTCCAGGCTAGTCCCAAACTCCTGGACTCAACTCATGCTCCTGCCTCAGCCCCCAAGAGCTGGGATCACAGGTGTGAGCCACTGTGCCCAGCCCCAGGGATGTGTCTGATGAGATTCTTTTTTATCACAAGGAAGAGAATCCCAGGTGACTTCTGTAGGTGGATATTGAATGCCAGGAGGAGATGAACGTGTGGAGATGACACGGGAAGTTGCCTCATCGGCTGTGGGGACAGCGTTTCCAAGCCTGGACTCTACAGCAAGCCTCAAAGAGCTCCAGGTCCAGTGGCCCAAGTCGCATGTGACCATCTGTGACCACCTTCTTTCCACTCACCTAGCTTTTTGCATCCCAAAATACAGGTTCTGACTGGGACATTTTCACGATCGTTTGGCCTGAACATGCCTCCTACAGACATCCCAGCCCAGGCAGGCCTCGATGGCCAGAAAGTTCAGTCTCACGTGGCAGGAAGGCCTGATTAGGGCCTGGTTCAACAGCTCGCCAAGGAAGCATTCTCTCCATCATCTCCAGTGTTGGCTTCATCAAGGCTAGTACAAAGATGGCAGTAACAGTTCCAGGCAGCATATCAAGACCCTAGAACATTCCAGAGGAAGAAAAGCCTTTTTGTGTCTCAAGGAAACTTCCAGAAGCCTCCATTGCTGGGCAATGAGTCATCTGCCCATAGCTGCACCCGCCCCTGTCATGGGAAGGCTGGTGATTCCCTTCAGTCAAGAAGAGTGGATGCTGGTGAAGTGGCCATGGTGTCCACAGCTGCCCATTGGGCAGAGGTGAGGCAGGCACTTCAGGCAGTTTCCCTGGCTCTGAACCCTGATCCGCAAGCATTGGCCAGGTCAATAGTTGGACAAGTATGTGCTACAAGGACCTACTTGGGCCACTTCCCTCAGGACGTGAACTTGTCCTGCCTTTCTTTCCTGGATTCAACCTTGAGATACATAATGGGAGAGGCCGTGGAAAGCCCAAGAGGCAGTGTTCTGGATTTGAGTGAGTGCCTTCTGGGCACCTCCTCCTTTGATGGAGAAACAAATCCCTCCTGACCTTGAGCAACACTACAGGAATGTGCCTGGTGTAAACAGGAACCAGCCGTTCGTTTCTTTTTTTTTGAGATGGAGTCTCACGGTCGCGCAGGCTGGAGTGTGGTGGCGTGATCTCGGCTCATTGTAACCTCTGCTTCCTGGGTTCAAGCGATTCTTGTGCCTCAGTCTCCTGAGTAGCTGGAATCGGCCGTTTACTACTCATAGTTTTTATCTTGCCAAGAGGTCACCCTGACGTTGGCCTGCCTTAGCTCTGTTAAAAAGGTTGTGCTCTGCCAGGTGCGGTGACTCACGCCTGTAATCCCAGCACTTTGGGAGGCCAAGGTGGGCGGATCACGAGGTCAAGAGTTCGAGACCAGCCTGACCAACATGGTGAAACCCCGTCTCTACTAAAAATACAAAAATTAGCTGGGTGGGTGTGGTGTCACGGGCTTGTAATCCCGGCTACTCAGGAGGCTGACAGGAGAATCGCTTGAACCCGGGAGGTGGAGGTTGTAGTGAGCTGGGATGGTGCCACTGCACACTCTAGCCCCGGGCAACAGAATGAGACTCTGTCTCAAAAACAAACAAAAAAAAACTGTCTTTGGGTGATTGTGGAGAGGTGATCATATGTCCGCTGTGTTGCTCCCATCCAAGCCCTGGTGACTGGTAGCTCTCATGAGGGTGTGATGGTCAGGCCTTGCCCCTGGTGTAAATTCTGTCTGTAATAGGCTGTGACTTTCTAACTCAACATCACCACTGGCTTAGGAGTTCCATTTGCACAGGGGGAGCTTTATTGCTTTTCTATATACATAAGAACTTTACGTCTCACCAGTGGAGGTTGGGCAGCCAAGACACCACAATGCTGGGTGTCTTCAGAATGGACTTAATCTTGTCCTTTTGCTTTCTGCCAGTGCAGATCACCATCTCTCAGATGAGCAGGACCCCACCCTCTGGCAGTCTTGTCTTGGGAGAATCACTCTGAGCTCCCATCCTTTGTAAATTAACATTGGTTTGAGCACCACCCTCCATCACGGCTGCAGTGAGCCATGATTGCACCACTGTGTTCCAGCCTGGGTGACAGAGCAAGACCCCATTCCAAAAAAAAAAAAAAATTTGCCAAATAGACACAGTCCTCACAAAAGAAGTTGGCAGAATAACACCCCTTCCTACCACATCTCCTCAGAACCTGTGTATTTGTTAGGTTACGAAACAAAAGGGAATTAAGTTTGCTAATCAGCTGACCTTAAAACAGGAAGAGGATCCCGTGTTTCTGGGTGGGCCGGAGGAATCACAAAGATCCCTAAATGTGGAAGAGGAAGGCAAAAAAGAGTCCACATCAAAGAGACTTAAGAAAGACTTGACTAGACACTGCTGGTTTTGAAGATGGGAAGGGAAGGGTCAGAAGCCAAGGAATGTGTGTGCTGTCTAGAAGCTGGAAAAGGCAAGGAAGTAGATTCTCCCCTAGAGCCTCCCAGAAGGAGCGTAGCCCTGCTGATGCCTTAATTTTAGCTCAGTGAGACCAGGCGGACTTAAGACCTATAGAACCGTCAGATGACAACATTATGTTTTAAGCCGCTACAATTGTGGCAATTTGTTAAAGTAACAATAGAAGACCTAATGTAAGTAAGTCTCATGTGGAAGTTGCCATGGTTTTGTTTTTCTTTCTTTTTTTTTTTTTGAGACAGTCTCACTCTCACTCCACGCCCAGGCTGGAGTGCAGAGGCGTGATCTCAGCTCACTGCAACCTCCACCTCCAGGGTTCAAGCGATTCTCCTGCCTCAGCCTCCTGAGAAGCTGGGATTACAGGTGAGCACCACCACACCCAGCTAATTTTTTTTTGTATTTTTAGTAGAGATGGAGTTTCACCATGTTGGCCAGGATGGTCTTGATCTCTTGGCCTCATGATCCACCTACCTCAGCCTCCCAAAGTGTTGGTATTACAGGCATGAGCCACCGCACCCAGGCCCCATCATTTTTATTTTCTACAATTCTGGCTGACATCTTATTGCTCCATCCTTGCTAATGATAGACTTCATCTCACATAGACCAGTGTTTTCAGAGACCGGCTTATTGATTCAGTAAAGGGCTGGGGGAAACTGCACACACAAGGACATATAAAATCTAAGCCTCTGCCTGGGCCACATGACAGGATTCAGAAGCACCTTTGATATAATGGGTGCCCGACCTCATGTGAAAGTCCAAGTTCAGGTGTAATGTGAGAGCGGTAAGAATTCACTGGCCTAGGCTTGGGAACTAATGCTGCCCACCACGTTCAGCCTCAGAGGAGAAGAAATGACTTGAAGAACATAATTTGTGAATTTGCCAATTGTTTTTCATTTTATAGCATCACACAGTAAAAGTAGATAAAATAATTTTAATGAAAATACTTCTGTGGGCCAGGTGCGGTGGCTTACGCCTGTAATCCCAGCACTTTGGGAGGCCGAGGCGGCGGATCACCTGAGGTCAGGAGTTCTAGACCAGCCTGACCAACATGGAGAAACCCCATCTCTACTAAAAATACAAAATTAGCTGGGTGTGGTGGCGCACTCCTGTTATCCCAGCTACTCAGGAGGCTGAGGCAGGAGAATTGCTTAGACTCGGGAGGCGGAGGTTGGGGTGAGCCGAGATCACGCCATTGTACTCCAGCCTGGGCAACAAGAGTGAAACTGTCTCAAAAAAAAGAAAAAAAAACAGAATTTTGTGAAATAAAGGCCACTTGGGAGTATCTGAGCCACCCCACAATGCTGTCTGAGTTTCTGTATGATTTAGTA